GACTGGAAATATTCCCTTTCAAGTAATAAATAATGGTTATTTTGAACCAAATTGCTTTCCACCTCAAGTCCTCCATGGATGGGAGCCTGGAGGATGCAGTGATGGGGGTTATGGAATGGAAAGGAGCGTGGGTAATTGGGTTTGTGAGGATTGGGGCCAGGCAGAGGGAACTGGGGGCTTTTCCAGGACCACTGGGGAACACAGAGGCTGAGAAGGGGAGTGTGGGATGGGTTCGAGCTGGGGAGGACCTCGGCCTCGCCAGGCTCTAAGGAGAGTCACAGCTCACCACCTAGGGCGCTGGGACCACACGATGTCATGCCTGGGAGACTGAAGGGCTAGGACAGATTCTGAGAAAATGTGGACTGGAGATGGGGATTCCAGGTTCTCCCGGGAGTCCAGGCGAGGGAGTTCCGGCTTCAGGGAGTCCCAAGAGCTAGACTGGGAAGGGGCTGGTGCCCAGGACTATGAGAAATCCAGACTCCCCTGGGGTGTGAAAAAGGGCCGAGGTCCGGCTGAGGGAGAGCGAGTCTGAAAGAGTTCGGGCTCCCTTGCGGGTCCGAGAGTCTAACGAAGGCTCTGGGCACCCAGGCCGCACCTGAAGAGCACCAACGACTGCTCGGTCCGCGGCGCGGGAAGGAGATGTGCGGCTGAACCCCTACGCCGATTACTTAGCGGCGGCCCTATCGAGAGGGTGGTTCGAGCCCGAGGTGGCGCCGGTCCCGTAAATCGTGGAGGATCTCAGGTCCCCTGTGACCAAGGGCGTAGTCAGCTGTGTCATGGCGGCTTCCCTGTTCGAGAAACAGTTGGAAACTGGAGGCCGGTTGGGAGTCATGGTCGTTGGGCGCACGGAGGCCGGTTGGAAGCCATGGTCGTTGGGCGCCAGGAGGCCGGTTGAGAGCCGTGCTCGTTGGACGCGCGCAGACCTGGAGTTAGTCCCTGGGCGGAACCTGGAGCCCCGCGCGGCGCGTTGCCTGGGAGACGCATAAGGGGGCGGGGCCGGGGAGGGAGTGTCGCACATGCGCACAGAGCCCGGGCGGCTACGGAAGCGGTGAGACTGTCTCTCGGCTGCAGCCCTGGTGCGACCCGGCCCGTTGCCGTAGAGATGGGCAGGGCTGGATGGAGTGGGGTGCGGTGAGCTGAGCTGACCCTGCTTCGCCACGGGGACTGCAGTGACCCCGGCTTGCCGGCAGGGCGGGTAACAGGTTGAGCCAGGGTGGGGCTGCTCAGGGGCGTGGAGCCGAGGCCAGGATTTCTCTGAAGACCCGGCACAGGCTATTCCTTTCTGCGACGAGCCCATTGCTATGGAAACCAAAGCGTTAGGCCAGCGGGGATTGAGGCTGCGGGATCATGACGGGTCTCTCTCCCGAAGAACCTTGCCTAAGGCTTCCCCAAGCGGCTACTTCCTGAGCGAACCCGCCCACCCGCCTGAAGGAGAGAGGTAAAACCCTGGGGGTCCTGACACTAAGCAGGGAAGAAATCTTTTTTACACTTCCCTTTCACAGAGCCCTGCATTTTAACTTCCCTATCAGAAGCGAGAAAAATAGTTATCATTTTGAGAGGGCTTACTCTATGCCAAGCCCTGAGAAAACTCTTTACGTGGATTATCTCGTTTAATTTCACAACATCCTTTTAAGGTAGGTACTGTTATCCTATTTTCAAGCTCTGTCGGAATGTATAAAGATGTCCTGGTTTTTGCAGCTTTGTTTAAGACTGAGAAAGTGAGGGTCCGAGAGTCTAATGAATGCTCTGGGCACCCAGGCCGCACCTGAGGAGCACCGACGACTGCACGGTCTGCGGCGCGGGAAGCAGATCTGCGGCTGAACCTCTACCCCAATTACTTAGCGGCGACTGAGCCTATCGAGCAGGTGAAGGGAAGGGGTCTGCCTCTCCCTGGGGTCTGCCCTCTAAACATCCTCTCCCTCTCTGCAGTTTTCCATGGACACAGCCTAGCAGAAAGACGCAGCCTTCGTGCTTCGCTGACTGCTGACCACTGACCCACCGCCTTGATGACAGCACCCTCGTGTGCCTTCCCAGTTCAGTTCCGGCAGCCCTCAGTCAGCGGCCTCTCGCAGATAACCAAAAGCCTGTATATCAGCAATGGTGTGGCCGCCAACAACAAGCTCATGCTGTCTAGCAACCAGATCACCATGGTCATCAATGTCTCAGTGGAGGTAGTGAACACCTTGTATGAGGATATCCAGTACATGCAGGTACCTGTGGCTGACTCCCCTAACTCACGTCTCTGTGACTTCTTTGACCCTATTGCTGACCATATCCACAGCGTGGAGATGAAGCAGGGCCGTACTTTGCTGCACTGTGCTGCTGGTGTGAGCCGCTCAGCTGCCCTGTGCCTCGCCTACCTCATGAAGTACCACGCCATGTCCCTGCTGGACGCCCACACGTGGACCAAGTCATGCCGGCCCATCATCCGACCCAACAGCGGCTTTTGGGAGCAGCTCATCCACTATGAGTTCCAATTGTTTGGCAAGAACACTGTGCACATGGTCAGTTCCCCAGTGGGAATGATCCCTGACATCTATGAGAAGGAAGTCCGTTTGATGATTCCACTGTGAGCCATCCCACGAGCCCCTGCATTGGAGTCAGAGGTACAGATCTATTGTTGATCTTACACCAAGATAGCTTTTAACTTTATAATCCATTTTTTTTAAGATTAAACTAATTGTGAGATGGTGAAGATAAATTTTCTGCCCTGTGAGTGACACTGGCCAGGGGATAGGTTGAGGCAGATGGTGCCCAGAAGAAAGAGGGCAGCACCCATTGCACATGGCAGGCCTGGAATCCTGCAGCCCTCCCCAAAAACAGATTGACCCAGGAATGAATCTGCTACAATTCCACCTCATTCTTTCACACCCAGAGCCAGAGCCTTAAGCATCATGGTACCTCTTGCGCTTCTTACAGTGAGTGCCAATCTACTAGATAAATGGCCTTCAGGCAGTGCTCCAGGAATCCTGGGGGGTCCCAGGCCACCTCTGCTTCCACCTTCACTATAAGTGGCCCAGTTCTGGTTTTCTAGATTGTACTTATGCATAAGATAGTTTTTAAAGAAAGCATTCCACTGTGTAAATTTTTTTTTGTCTTTTTTTGAAACTGTCCTGCTCTGTCACCCATCCTAGAGTGCAGTAGTGTGATCATGGCTCACTGTAGCCACAACCTCTCAGGCTCAAGTGATCCTCTTACCTTAGCCTCCTGCGTGGCTGGGACTACAGATGTTTGCCACCATGCCCGCCTCATTTTTTTTCTTTTTTTATAGAGATGAGATTTTACTATGTCGCCCAGACTGGTCTCAAACTCCTGGCCTCAAGCAATCCTCACGCCTCAGCCTCCCAAAGTGTTGATGAGCCACTGTACCCCGATACCACTGTATAAAAAATTTAAAAAAAATTGTGAGTGCTATTGTACATGGCAAAGTTTCAAAGAGCTCTTGGCCATCCCTCACCAAACTTTGGCAAAAGATGGTGTTAGTCCCCTTCTCCAGGGCACATGAGAAAAACAGGCCTAACATCAGGTCTCAGCGGTTCCTCTCACAGGCCTTGGCTTGGAAGGCTGGAGCTTCGGACCAAGGCCCAGCCCTGTCACCTCCTCTTCATGTGATGTGGACCCCTGGGAGCATCAGTGTCCTCATCTGTCCAATGACAGCCCTTTTCTCACAGAGTTATTGTGAAGATTCAACAATTTCTTGGCATAGTGCCTGGCACATGGTGTGTGCTTAGCGCAAATGGCAGCTCTCATCATGAATGATAGACTCTTTCACCCTGCTGGTCCCAGGTCGGCACACACATCCCCATAATGGCATTTCTCCTTTCTGTGCACAGCACTTTATTGTTACAAAGTACTCTTCCAAAAAGTTACCCTGTGTGTAAAAAAAAAAAAAAAAAAAAATGGTTTAAGTCCTTTCAGACCCTACCTCACAGGAGGCCTAGACTTAGAGCCTTTTGAGAGCTTCCGTCTTGTTTAATCTAGGTGCAATCTAGAGGTCCTGAAACAAGGAGCACAGTTCCAGCTTCCCCCAATCACTTCTAAACAGTGACTGCAGCCTTGTTTAGAATCACTATGAAAACCTGCACCCCGGCTGACTACTGGGATCCATAAGGGGGCCGTGTCAAAGGGACTAACTAGTGGACTCCATCAGTAGGCCCTGGAATTCAGGATTGTTCACATCCTCTTGGTGCCAAGGACCTGGCTGAAGACCAGCTCTTCTGATCCAGAGGTTTTCAGCAAACAGCATTTGAAACAAAAGCACAGCTGCTCTGTTTGACACCAAACTGTGGCTCCAGATTCCAGTAGAAGCCAAATGCTTTTTCTTTTAACAGCTGGGTGCCTGTAATCCCAGTTACTTGGGAGGCTGAGGCAGGAGAATTGCTTGAACCCAGGAGGCGGAGGTTGCAGTGAGCCGAGCTTGCACCATTGCACTCCAGCCTGGGCAACAAGAGTGAGACTCCATCTCAAAAAGAAAAAAAAAAAAAAAGAAAAAGAAAAGAAAAAAAGAAATGCTTGGGACCAGAAATATTTTGGATTATTTTCAGGTTAATATTTGCTTTACCTGAAGCAAATATTACTTGAGCATCCCAACTCTAAAATCCAGAATGCTTAAATGAGTATTTCCTTTGATAGTCATTTCAGCTCTCAAAAAGTTTTAGATTTTGAGCATTTCACATTTTTGGATTTGAGATCCATGAATGGGTCTCAAACTATATTTCACTTGGCGGGGGGGTGGCTATTGTAGATTTTTTTTCCAATTGCTCATTATTAGTATATAGAAATACAATTGAGGCCGGGCGTGGTGGCTCATGCCTGTAATCCCAACACTTTGGGAGGCCGAGGTGGCCAGATCACTTGAGGTCAAGTGTTCGAGACCAGCCTGGCCAACATGGCAAAAGCCTTGTCTCTGCTAAAAATACGAAAGCAGGGCGTAGTGGCAAGTGCCTGTAATCCCAGCTACTGAGATTAGAGAATGAAACAGGAGAATTACTTGAACCCGGGAGGCAGAGGTTGCAGTGAGCCAAGATCAGGACATTGCACTCCAGCCTGGGCAACAGAGCAAGACTCCATCTCAAAAAAAAAAAAAAAATTGTTCTATGCCTTCTGGCCTCCATGGTTTTTTCTCAGAAATCCAGAGGCATTCTAACTATTGTTTCCCAACAGGTAATGCTTTATTTTTCCCCAGCTGCTTTTTAAGATTTTCTCCTTGTCTTTGGTTCTCATCAGTTTAATTATGATGTATATGGACATGGATTTCTTTCGGTTATCCTTATCAGAGTTCACAGAGCCACTTGATTGTGTTTCAGATATCTGGGAAGTTCTCAGCTATGATTTCTTCAAGTATTGTTTTCTGTACCATACTGTCCTGTACTTCTGTGTCATTGATAACATGAATGTTAGAGCTTTTGACATTGTCCGTGAATTCCTGAGACTATTCATTTTTTAA